CCCGACCTGGATGGGATTTGCTCCTGGGTACAAAACGGGACACTGATCAAAATCAACTTGGACAAGTGACAAGAGTGAGTCTTATGTCGGTGGATGTCTTTTAAGGTCGTTGGAGGGAAGAGGACGGGAGGGGTGTGCCGAGGGGTAGGTGGAGAGAGGCACCGAGTCCAGAGCCGGGATATAAATGCACCAGGAGCCGGGGAGCAGAGGAGCAAATGAGTGGGGGAAAGTGTGAGAGGAAGAGTTGGAGAAAAGTCGGGGGAAAGTAGGGACAGGGTTAAGGGGAGAGAGGAGGATGAGGGCGGCGAGGAGAGATTAAAAGGGGAAGGGGGGTCGCTGGAGAGGAGGGCGGACTGTGGATCGGAGGTAGGGAGAGGGGCGAGAGGAGTGCGCGGGGTGGGGGGCGCCGGGGCGAGGAGAGGGGGCTGGGGAAGAGGAGGGGGGCAAGAAAGCGAGAGCGGCGCGGGGGAGGGCTAGGAGCCCGGGGGCCGGGCCGGGGGCGGGCGGGCGGTGGGAGGCGAGATCAGGCCAGGGGAGAGGGAGCGAGCCGGGCCGGGCTCGCAGGGCGAGGAGGCCGTAGGAGGGAGGTGGGGGGCAGGTGGGGGGAAGAGGGAGGGAGCGGGCGGAGAGCTGGGGCCAAGTGCATTGTGTCTGGCGGCGGCGCGCGAGCCCACCGGCGGCTGCGGCGGGGCGGGAAGCCATGGAGCCGCGGGCGCTCGTCACGGCGCTCAGCCTCGGCCTCAGCCTGTGCTCCCTGGGGCTGCTCGTCACGGCCATCTTCACCGACCACTGGTACGAGACCGACCCCCGGCGCCACAAGGAGAGCTGCGAGCGCAGCCGCGCGGGCGCCGACCCCCCGGACCAGAAGAACCGCCTGATGCCGCTGTCGCACCTGCCGCTGCGGGACTCGCCCCCGCTGGGGCGCCGGCTGCTCCCGGGCGGCCCGGGGCGCGCCGACCCCGAGTCCTGGCGCTCGCTCCTGGGGCTCGGCGGGCTGGACGCCGAGTGCGGCCGGCCCCTCTTCGCCACCTACTCGGGCCTCTGGAGGAAGTGCTACTTCCTGGGCATCGACCGGGACATCGACACCCTCATCCTGAAAGGTGAGCGGCGGGCGCACCCCGCGTCCCCGGCGCCCGCGCGTGGAGCGCAGCCCGCGGCTTCCCAGGGGCGCGCCGGTCCCCGCAGCCCCCTCCCAGCCGCGGCCCCGCGCCTGGGCATTCTTGCATCCTTCCCGCCGCCTCCAGTCTTTATCTCTTCCCTTTCTTTCCCCACTGCCTCCCTTCTTCTCCCTCTCCTTGACTCTCTTCTTTCGTCCACATCCTGCGCGTCCTTTCAAGTCCGTGCCGCACCTCCCGCCTCTGTCTCCTTCTTTCCTGCCTTCGCCTCCCATTCCCCGGTTCTCTCTCTCTCCCCGTCCTTCTCTGCCTTTGTACACCTGCCTGACATGTGTGTCTTTTCTTGACGCTGCTCCCCGTGAGGGGGACTAACCGTCAAAGACTCGACTTTTCTCACCCGGGCTCCTTCCTTCAAGTTGTGCTCCTTTTGGAAATACCGTTTGGAAGAAAAGTGGTGCCGACCTCCGAAGAGAGGGAAGGGGCTTTGCCTGTATTGTGCGGATGCTGGTGTCAGACGGAACTGATGTGGTCATCCCAGCCTGGCAGGGCTGATGGGCAGCGAAGGAGGCCCCGGAACCTTCCTTCATACCCCTGAAGTGCAGGGTGTGTGTGGATTAGACTTCAGAGACCAATCGTTGGCTGGTGGAGGCTGGTGGAGGCTGCCCGAGGCAGATAGGACACCTGCTTTCCAACCTTCCTGAGGACCCCATACCCCCACCCTCCTCGCTGTCCAGGCACTGAGGAGAGAAAATGTCCTCGCCCTTTAAACTAGAGCTTTCCAGATTTGGGCACTCACTCTCTGCTTATCACTCTGTCTTCTGTTCGTGGTACCTTGTCAGGTTGTTTTTGTTGTTTGTTTTGTTTGGCACTGAGTTGCAGAGCATCAATTTGTTCTTCTGAAATCTGTGCAACACCTGTCTTCTGTGAATGCTATCAGATAGTTTGATTTTTTTTTTTTTTTTGGTAATCCCATTCACGTAAAAATATTCAGTGTGACAACTTGTGAAGCTTCCTTTAACTTTCAGAACTTGACTCAATGTATTTTTTTCCCCTTTGAGATTAAAAAAAAAAATCAACATCTCTTCTCTTGGACTCATGATGCCAAAAAAGAAAAAGTCCAAAATCAGTACATTTTAATATTTAGTAGCCATGTAGGAAAACAAACAGACGGATTTGTGTTGAGTTACAGCCTGGAATGGAATGACATAGAAAAGAGGGGGTTAATAATGTGTTGGCCTTCAGAGTCTTGCTAGTTGGCGGATTCTTCATTTCTCAAACATGTCAACTTCCTCCTTCCCATGGCTAACTCAGCTGGGGACTGCCATCCAAAATCTGTCTGCGTGTGGAAGGACTCCAGCACTTTTAGGGGAACCAGATACAGTAAAATCTTTTGGGAAGTGCACCATTTTCTTTTCTCTCCTAACTTGCATCCAAATCTGATTTCTCCTCATGAAGATGCTGCATAATTAATTCTGATAGTAGCATAGTACATGAACAAACTGTAAAAGCTGAATGTGGAGGCTCAGTTATGGAGTGCTCATTTAGGCAAGGCAATTTTGAAAGCTAAGCAGTGTAGTCTGTCTTTGGAAATGACAGAACTGCATTTCCTTACACTTTCTATGCTTAGAGTATTTGATTGCATGTAAATTGGATATAGAGCAATGCCTGAAACAGCAGGGCAGAGTCAAACCTACAGTAGAAGAGGGGACCCCCACAGGATATTGCACAATGCCTCTGCAAATGCCCTGGCTAACTGAGGTGCCAGTTCCAGGGCAGTCCAGGGTCAAATAATAGAGGTGGAAGGACTTTAGAGGTCATTGAAGTTGAACATCTACTGGTTGTTCAAATTCCCTTCTACAATCTTTCTGACAAATGGTTGTCTAGCCCAGTACTTCCGTAAGACGGAACTCATATACTCGTTAAAAGAACTAGATTTTCCCAGTCACGAATGCCTATTTTTAGATGAAAACAATCTCAGCTTTATAATATTGATGGTGTTTAGCTAATCTTTTGTGTAGAACACTGAAGAGTTCTAGGTTGTGAACAGAAGATATGGGCCCCATTGCTGGCTCTGTTGCTAAATTGCAGTGTGTTCTCCAAGTATCAAGACCTTCTTCGCCTTCGGTTTCCTTGTCTGTGGTATTATTAGGAGGGATGACTATTCTTTAGAGAAATTTCTAGTTCACATATCTGTCATTGTTATAATTAATAACAATGTAAATTTAGCTTCTTGCAAAGTTAATGAGCCAACGCTATTAAGCAATGAGGAGTTTGGAGGAAAGAACAGGCATTGGTAGATTATAGGATCATAATTTGTTGTTTGGGAGATGTCCAGAAATGCCTTGTAATGTTGCTACTAACCAACCTTGGGCTAGTTACATAATTCTTCTAGATCTCAGTTTCATCATCTGTGAAATGTATGGGTGACAAGAGCAGCTTTAAAATTCTGAGTCTATGAATAATTTGAGAAAAGAAAATGTCACCAACATTTTCCTGGCTCAAAGATGATTTTGGCACCCATATTAGGCAAACATTATCACCTTTGTTTTGGCATCTGACATTAGTGGCTGTGGTATGAATTTCTTAAATGAGCCATTTATAAAACTAGAAATTAACACTGTATCTAATTTTAAAATTTGAGCAACTAGAGTCCCAAGTTCCATTCTTTCTTCTATGAGTTACCTTGTTTATGAGTCTTAGCATCGTTTAGAAATTTTAATGGTAGGAAATGAAAAGTTTATTCAGATGGGAGAGTGGGGAGGGGTGGAAAAAGGGCTCAAGAACTGTCTGGCATGCTTAGTGAGCTTCTGAGAGGCAAAGATGTCAGCATTTTCTTCTCTGGACCTAGAGGGCAAAGCTAGGAGTTGAATGAGGAGTGCAGGGAAGAAAATGTAGAGTTGATAATATGGAAAACATTCTCATAATAGGAATTATTTACATTTCCTATTACTGGAGGCAAGACAAGAGAGATATATTTCTGAGAGATGTACAGGGGATAGAAACATGCAATGTGGGCAATAAGAGATTAATTTAGAAATATGCAAGGCTCTATAATATTAGTCTACTTAAGAGAAATCACTGGAGCTAGAAAAGCATTTATCTCAATGGGACAAGTATTTGGGAGAATCATCAAGTTCTTGTTTTCACACTCTTATTATGATACAAGTTCACTTCTATCTAGCCCAGAGCCTGGAATGGTCTAGGCTTGACGTTTAGCCAGAACCTTCAGAAAGAATGGAGGTAAAGTTATTGATACGCTCATTAAGAACCAAGACTAGAACCCTTTGCTATTCTACCAGACTGACAAATAAAACAAAATATTTGCCAGCATAGTTTAAACATAGTTATTTTTCTAGCAGCAAGTTCTCTTAATAGCACTATATTGACCAATCCACATTTCACTATCTTGTTCACTGGGATAACATGATAACTTATCAAATGCTTTAGAGATATTACATTCATACTGTATTTCCATACTTACTGTCCAATTCAGTAAATGCCCATTAGAAGCTTATTATGTGCAAGGTAATGTTAGAAGATTTTGGCTAAACATGTGGGGGTTCTTTTGTGTTTGAGTTGGTCAGTTGACTCTAAATTAGTCTTCCTTATATGCCATTCTTGCAGCACTGGCTAACTTTTGATGCTGAGGAAGCTTTGCTGATCCAAGTAAGGACTGACTTGGAAAAGTATGCAAATGAAATCAGCCTTCACCCAGCGATTTGAGTGCTGGAATAGTTGAACAAAATGGACTTAAAGCTTAGGGCTTCAGGTACCTCTGTGGCACTGGGAATGTGGGGGGCGGGGTCTGAAAGAAGTCTTTAGGTGTAAAAATCTGTAAGGTAAGTGAGTGTGTCATGGATTATAAAAGGATGCCAGGAAATGACAAGTGGCCTAAAGATAGTTCTTCATTCATTCATCCATTTATTCACTCAACAAATAGATGTTGGAGTGTTGGTTATTGTACCAGGTGTAGAAGATACAGGAGTGAATAAAATAGATAAAAATCCCTGCCTTCATAGAGTTTATTTCAAGTAGTGGAGTTAGTATTTTCTAGTGGATTATATTATAACTACTCTTAGTAGGTCATAGGACCAGGGTAGGAGAATACTTTGGGATGGCTGATAGCACTGGTGGGTAAAATGACAGAAAATACAGGGCAGAGTGATCACATGCAGCATCCTTTAGGGGACTCCTAGCTGTTCTCTCCCAAGTGCAGTATATATGTTTCAACTACTGGATGAATAGGAAGACAGGACAGATGGAAGCAGACTCAGTTGGAAACATTATGTAATGCTTCTTTCAGTTCTTGAAAACACTGACTTTAATAAATAAACATTGATGTGACTTGCAAATACATTATGTAGAACTTTGGAGAAATCAATTTTGAATAGAAATTGGAGTCATAGAAATGACATTAGAAGTTCAGCTATTCACACTAGCCTTCACTTTAACTTTTTAATGAAACATTTTCATTAAAAACAATTAACATTATTTTCTATTATATATACTTTGTGCATGTCAATGAAATTCTAATATTACATATTATCTGCAATAAAAACAGAAAATTAATGTGTTTTGTTTTTATAAAATTAAAAATGATAGGATTTCAGAAATGTGAAGATTATAAGGCTGTATGCACAATGCTGACCTGTATAAATCAACTGGGTTTGAATTCTTGAAACTTGGAATAGAACATGTTCTTGTAGTTGCAGAAGCATTTTTCCTCTAATGAGATAAACAGATATCAAAGACAGTGGGTCATAAATACTTTGTCATTTTGTTCTCTATAAGAAAAGCAAAGTAAGAGATTTGGTAGGAATTCATTGGGTCTGCTTTTCACTCTGCTCATGATTTATCTGCCTCTCCTGTTGCTTATTTCCCATGAAATTAATAGTCTGCACAGGACCCACCAAGTTCTACCTGACACAGAAATAGATTGATGATTTTCTTCAGCTCATTTGTAGACCAAAGTATAATTTGTGTTGGAATAATTATCTTCCAAGAGCAGATATATCTAGGGAAGTTGAGAAACCAGCACCGTCTCTCCTTCTTGACCCAGTGGTTCACAGATTGTTCTCGGACCTTCTCTTGGGTTAAAAGATGCTGCTGGTAAAAGGGATTCCTCAGTTTTGGGGGTTCTGGGGATATGATTAAGACTTCGTTTTTCTTTCCCTCTTTACTTCTCAAGGCGAGTAGTGTCTGAAATTCTTTGGGCATCACTCTGTGATTTATGTTTATTCATTTTTAAATTATGTGCATGGACTGTACTGACACATACATCATAAAACAGACAAAAGCAAATTTCGAAGGGATGTGGTAATACATATATATAACTAGAAGTTCAACCATTTTCATGCCACTGTCCAAAGAATTTCATGTGCACCCCTGGCATGTACAGACCGCACTCTCAAGACTGCTTCTCTCACTGCTCAGAGCCAAGTCTCTCATCTGAGCAGAGGAGGAGGGATTTTTCCTATCACAGCTGAAATTCATGGCGGGTATCCCAGTGCGCTCTTATATCACACACATTTATCTTGCACAGGGGAGAGAAGAAGATGCATTTTATTTCTGTACCAATTCTGACATTAGGCACAGTATTAAATGAGCCCTTTTTGATTAAACAACTGCTAGCTCATACTACACAACTCTTAATGACTAGATTTGTAGTTTTAGCTTGTTCCACAGTGTGCTGAGGCTGAACATACCCAAGTGTGATATTCAATGTTTCAACACATTCTATTGCTAACATCATGAAGGTTATCTTGAATAGAAATTAAATTCTTGCCACTCTGCCATCAAAAGAATATACTTGCTTCCATTCTTACTATCTGCACACAGGAATTGTCTTTTAAAAGTGATTTATAAACACAAAAGTGGATGGTACTTTAAGTAGTTTATGATCAAAATTGCCAGAATCAATGACATTTTCATTCACTATGTTTCATGGATAACATTTAGCAATGGCCTTGAGGGGAAAAAAGGAAGAGTTTGCTATGTCATAGAAAGTTCACATCCAATTATACCCGAGTTGCTGTGCTTTTTTTCCTTAGCTACTGATTTTTCTTCTTCAGATAGCAAAAAGAGCCCTCGAACCCCATCAGGCAGACTGCTCGTAATTATAATTGCAACGGTTCTTTTTTCATTTTTTTTGAGACAGAGTCTTGCTCTGTCTGTCACTCAGGCTAGAGCTGAGTGGCACGATCATAGCTCACTGCAGCTTTGAATTGGGCTCAGGTTATCAGGTGATCCTTTCACCTCAGCCTCCCAAGTAGCTGGGACTACAGGTGTGTGCTAGCACACCTGGCTGATTTAAAAAAAAAACAACTTTGTAGAGATGGGGTCTTGCTATGTTTCCCAAGCTGTTCTCAAACTCCTGGCCTCAAGAGATACTCTTGCCTTGGCCTCCCAAAGTGTTGGGATTACAGGTGTGAGCCACTGGGTTTCCCTCACCCAGCGAGTGTCCTTGATTGCTATAAAAGATCAGTTTTTGTTGGAGGAGCGTCTGGACATTCCTTCCCATTGAGAAAATGTCAATGCTAAGTGTGAAATGCCAGGGGATGGGAACATTGAAGGAATTGAGGTGGGTCACAGGGTTTTCCCAACAGTTAGCAAGAATGAACTCTGCTTTCATCTTTGTGTACATCTGTAGTGCTGTGTGCTCCAGATAATCAGCTTATAATTACAGATTATATAATCACAGATTTTCAGATTATAATCACAGATTATTCATGCCAGCAAACCACGACCTCAGATTGGCCATCTCTTCATGCCCTGAGCCTTGGAGCATGAGAGAGTCCGCCTTGGCCGTCGTCATGAAGCTGACAGCCTTTGTTTGCTGCAGAGTCACGGGAAACTACATGCTGCACCCCATCTTTCTTGCAACTCCGCCAGATAGCTGATTGCAGACCCAACAGTAATGTCATGGGGACACCCATCAGGGAATGCATTAGCAAGTGAACAAACGGGGACAAATACAAACCATATTTAAGTTTCTGTTATCTTTAATTACTGAGGACACACTGAATTATTTTCTATAACTTGCTGGATGTCCTCCAGTGTTCAGACTTTTTAATATTTCGTTCATAGGTAAAAATCAATCAACTCATTTTTCCCCTAAGAACCTAAAGGATGTAATATATTCCCTTTTGGTTTCACCAAGTGATTTGACATTCTATAGCTAGGGAAGAGACTCCAGAAATGTAAGTAGGAAATTCTGAGTGTACAGATAATTCCAGAAGGCTTAATTGTCTCTTTACAACAGGTCACTCAAATGCAAACCCACACCATGCTTCCATCTGCCTTGCAAATAAGTACTAACTTGCACTCTTAAGGTCTGTTACAGCAGAACTAGCAGGGTAGGGGCAGTGGTGGATGGGAGGCTATACTGGGCTTGGATCTCTTTTGTCTACATTTCAAGGAATTTTTATTTGGTGTGGGGGATGTGAGCACTTGCTTCACTCAACAATCATCAACAAATGTTAAAAATGATTTTTTTTTAAACAGGAGGCTGTTTAGTGAAAAACAGGGGTGGTCCCATGGGAATGTGCTTTCCCTAACTATACCCAGAGCAGTGAGGAAGGGGGTCTAAGTGAGTGGGGGCAGGCTGCTGGTTAACTTGAGTTTTAACACCTTTTTTTAAGTTCTCACAATTTTGAAAGCTGCTTGTAGGAAAACTTCTCTTGGTATTCAGACAATGGAAGTTTGGTTGAAGGAAGCTACAACTTACAAGTATTGGAAAAACAGATAGGCTGAACTAAGGAGTGGCGGGAAAAGCAACAGTGACTGCCAACATCAACGGTTCAATATTGTCTTTTTCTAAGATACTTGAACGTGCATGTTTATAGCAGCACAATTCACAATTGCAAAATCATGGAACCGACCCAAAGGCCCATCAATCAGAGTGGATAAAGAAACTGTGTGTACACAATAGAATACTACTCAGCCATGAAAAGGAATGAATTAAGATCATTTTCAGTAACCTGGATGAGATTGGAGACTATTATTCTAAGTGAAGTAACTCAGGAATGGAAAACCAAACGTTGTATGTTCTCACTGATCATTGGGAGCTAAGCTATGAGGACTCAAAGGCATAAGAATGATACAATAGACTTTGGGGACTTGGGAGGAAGAGCGGGAGTGGGGCGAGGGATAAAAGACTACAAATATGGTGCAGTGTTTACTGCTCCAGTGCTGGGTGCACTAAAATCTCACAAATCACCACTAAAGGACTTACTCATGTAACAAATACCACCTGTACTCCAATAACTTATGGAAAAACAAAATAAAAAAAATTAAAAAAATTTGTCTTTTTCTTCAGGTGTTTGAAACAAACAAAAAAGACACAAAGGAACTGTTTACTATACAGCAGTACAAGAAAAAATCCAGCCAGAAGATACCCGCTGAAGAAGCATCAAAGTCTTGTATTCCTTTCTCTCTCTCTCTTTTTTTTTCTCAAGTTACCTTTTCTTTCTGAAATTCAAGTTGGTAGGAGGAAAATAAGCACGCGTAGAATAAAAAATTCATAGAGTTGAAAGGAATTTCAAGCAGTGATTCTTACCTGATTTTTATACTATAATGTGGGTGATAGGTGATTTGCACTCGGGCTACAGACTCCTGTCAATTATCCACAAAACCTGGCATACCAGCTCTAACTGCCTTCATTTCTCTCTCAAACCATATTATCAGAATGCCTGTGAGCAAGGGGGATGCTATTATCAGCATAATCTCAAATGGGTTTTAATTTATGAGACAGAATATATTGCTTGGAAGGAGTAGGCCCTTTGATTTTTGTATAGAAGATGTAGGGGTGGGGGCTTCATCCAGATCATGCATTTTGAAGTGTTGGGGGTATATGGTGAGCTGAAGGATGAGTGCTCAGTCCCCCAAAGTCATCTCTAGGCACCACCACTGATTTGGAAAATTGGCAGCTGTATAAATAACTCATTACCTACCAGTCCTCTGAACAGGTCCCAACACATCTGATTTGGGAAAGTTAAAAAATAATGACAGGAGAGGTTATAAAAGGGCAGTTTTGTATGCCATACAAATGTGACAGTTACTGAAATAAATAGGTCTGAGAGCCACTGAGAGGCGTGAAACAGAGTAGTTCCCCGTTGACTTAACCACCGATACAGATGATTCTGCGGTATTATTTTGATGATGCCACAGGGGAAAGTGAGTGCTGCTTACTAATAGGCCCCAGATTGTAATTTTGGAAATCTGTGGCATGGGTGTTTTTTAGAGCATGTTTTTATTTATAAGTTATCACACAGTTCTTGTTTTCACATTCTTCTGGCTGTATTTACAGGTTAAAATGCCAGACATTTTTTTTTTCCTGGTCAGGTATTCATCCATACATGCAGTCTTCTGGAGTTGTTATTTATTTCTTAAAAACGATTTTCTTTTTTAGAGACAAGGTTTCATTCTGTTGTCCAGACTGGAGTGCAGTGGCGCGGTCATACTTTGCTGCAGCCCCAAACTCCTGGGCTCAAGTGATTGTCCCACCTCAGCTTCTGGAGTAGCTAGGATTACAGGCATGCTCTACCATGCCTAGCTACTTTTCTTTTTAAATTTTTTTGTAGAAACAGGGTGTTGCTTTGTCGACCAGGTTGGTGTCAAACTCCTGGCCTCAAGCGATCCTCCCACCTTGGCCTTCCAGTGTTGGGATGATAGTTATTTCTAAACAAGGTCAGATATAGCAGTATTTCTCATTAGATATGAAACATTATAATTTGGGTTGTGGGTGTAATTTTAAAATATGTAGTTGATAAAGTGCTTGATAAACATTTATCCACTCACTTGGGTGGGCCTTTAAGTGCCAAATAATAGAATACCCAAATAAAAATGGCTTAGCCTACAAGGAAAACGTATTATCTTGTGTAACAGGACGTTTGGAGAAAGCCTGCATGTGGCTAGTTAATTAAAGAGATTCAATGGTTTTGGGCTTTAGCAGACCCAAGGTAGGCAGTTTTGTCTTGAGCCATGTCTCTACCTGGTCATGACAGTTCTGTGAGTTGCTAGTTGTGAATTCTGTGAGTGAGCTAGGAAACGGAAGAAGCCAGTCCCCATTTTCCGATGTCTTCTTTTACAATAAATGTAATTTCCCAGAAGGCGTCCTGCAGACTTCCCACCGGTCTCATTGGCTAGAATTATGTCACGTGACCATTCTTAAAGCAATCCCGGGCAAGTGGAATGGACCATGATTTTCTTAGACCAATCAAGCTTCAGCCCTGGGGCTGGAGAAAGGGCCCAGGCTCCCCAGGAAGCACTTGGCTGGCTGACACCTGAACAAAATCTGGCTTTGGTCAGCCACGGAAGAGGGGTTCCAGAGAGCCACACAAGATAGAGCCTGAAGCAGCAGGTGTGTTCAGGCGGCAGTCCCATCCTGCCTATGGTCATTCCATAGTAGGAGAAGACTGAGAAGAGAACTCAGATTTTCTTCCAGCTTTTCCAGATCTACCACTTTCTCCACATACTGCCCTAATAGACACATGGAAGTGCCCTGAAAGCCCTGTGCTTTTCTGTTTGAAGAGCTGTTTGAGTCTCTTTAATCTCTAGAGATTCAGAGATGGCATGGTTGGTTCTAAGGAGGCTTATTTATAATTGCACTTTTAAAATTGAAGGTAAATGTTCAAAATTGTGCATTCTAGGGAATATTAATGTACTTTAAGATCAGAAGGTGCAGTTGCTATGAATTTAATACACATTGGATTGGAGAGCTTGGTGCTTCAGTGCTTCCTATGTACAGCCTTTGTCCTCACTCTCGTCCCCATTCCCCCACCCCTGGATGTTCAGTGCCTCCCAAGAAGAGCTTCATGGAGAGCATTTTTCTGAATATCTCCCTTCACCCCCACTCCTCAAACCAGGTTCATTTATAGAATCTGTTCAAGCCAGGCTATGACTTTTTTTAACTTCTTGATTTCTTGGAGGAAAACAACAACAACATATTTCATTTCTATCCTTTGACTGGCAACTGAGTGACCATGATTACAACTTCCCAGTGCATCTATAAATATAATAACTTTGAACAAGAAAATTAGCAAATCACTCCTTGCTATTGCCAGTGTCCTGGTGTGTTGATAGTGGCGCGTGTTCAAAATTAGAAATTAAACAATTCTAATTTGAAGAAAAGCCACTTAACTCATGTCTGTATTGGGCTTTCATTATCTTTGAAATTTCTGTGAAGTATCATCTGCTTTTGAAATGACAAGCTGGAAGACCTGGGGAGGAAGCAGTTGTTCAGCAGTATATGTTTCTGTGTTTGGAGGAGTGGGATGGACCCTGGTCATCTCAGCAGGAATGTTCAAGTCAAAACCTTTCCAGCAAACCTCAGGTTTCCTGTGCTAGGCTCCTCTTGGACCTCTCGTTCGACACCGAGAGACCTATTTATTACAGCTTGATACTTCCTCAGAGCAGGAATTATGAAGCAAGAAAACAATCTGAACTGTTACAGATGGGCTGAGCTAGCAGGATTTTAGCACAGAAGCCTCAGAAGATGGTGTAAAGCCACAAGGTATGTGGGTGGGCATATATTTGGACCACCATATTGCATGCCAACTTGTAGGTTCGACAAGAAAAAAAAAAAGCAAGCAAGCAGGCAGGAGAGAAAGGAAAGGAGATAGGAAGCCCAAGAAGGAAGGCAGGAAGGAACAGATGAGCAACTATTTGGTGGATCTTCAGGGAACCATCTCCATAGATCTTGTTTCCTTAAATATCCATTAGGTACATTTAGCTTTCTAAAATACAATGTTATGTCTTTCCTTTAAGTAAAAATATCGGATAGATTCCTTAATAAGTTAAACATAGAAGAACCAAATATCCCAGCAATTCCACTAGTAGGTATATACCCCCAAAAGTTGAAAACAGATACTCAGACAAAAACACTGTACATAAATGTTCACAACAGCACTATTTGCAATAGCCAAAATATGGAAACAATCCAAATGTCCATCAACTGATGAATAGATAAGAAAATGTGGTATGTCCATACAATGGAACATTATTCAGCCATAAAAAGGAATGAAATACTGACACACGTTACAACATGGATGGACCTTAAAAACACTATGCTCGGTGAAAGAAGTCAGACACCAAAGGCCATAAGTTGTATGATTTTATTTATGAAATATACAGATTAGGCAAACCCACAGAGACAGAAAACAGGGAGGGGATAATAGGGAGTGACTGCTTAATGGGTAAGTGATTTTCTTTTAGGTTTGTGAAAATGTTCTGGAAATAGATATTGGGAGTGATTGCACAATGTACTAAATGTCACTAAATCGTACACTTTAGTTAAGATGTAAACAAAAAAACCCCAAATCTCTGATAATTTCCCACTGCCTACAGCTACAAGTCTGAATTTAGCAGGTCATAAAAAAGCTTTTACCTTGTGGCTCCAGCTGCCTTTCTGGTTATATACCCAGCTACTTCTGCATGAAATCTAGGATCAAGTCACATAAGACCATTTTCTAGTCCTTCAATACACATGCACTTTCGTATCTCTGTGTCATTGTGAATACTGCTTCCTCTGCCTGAATACCATCCTCTCTTGTCCATCTGGACAGCATCTACTTTTCCTTGAAAGCTTAGTGCTATTCTTATTTCCTCTCTAGCTTTCCTTGCCTCTGTCCTCAGCACCTCTCTCATTCCCTGCAGAATTAATTGCTGTATTAACTGGGATGCCATTGTACTTTATACATACCTTTATGATAGCACTTTCTACATTGTACTGTATGGTTTCCTTGTTAATTTTACATCCTATCTTAAGGCCAGGGATGGATACCATCCAGGTTAGTATTGGGCACATGGCGATCTGCCATAGAATGGTTGTTGAAATTTGCCTTAGATTGATTCAAATCACGGTCATATCTGACCCACTCTCTTCTCACCCACTTCAGTGTTTTTGTTGTTGTTGTTCAATTCAAGGACAGGAGAAGTGAGAGTTATTCTCAGTTTTCAAAGACTAAGACACTAATTATTAATCCAAAGAAGATAAGGTACTTGGTGTTAAAAAAAAAGTAGTAATAGTGGTAGATGGGTAAAATGCTGACATTTATTATACACTTTTTTTTGAAGTATTCAAAAAAAATCAGTGTATAACTAACAAAGAGTGCATCTTTATGGAGATTTTCCTCATAAAATGTTCTTAATCCTTAATAGAAGGATTATATCATTATGTAGGTGTTTTTGTCTCTTTACTTATCTCCATAGGAAGTCACTACCTTCAAGAAACTCTTCCTTTGTCTCTGTTCTTTCACAGGACTTAGTAGGGCAGTTTTCAGAAGACGGAAACTCAATATATTGGTCATACTTTGCCAGGTTCATTCTATGTATGTCCTTTTTCTGTTTTGGTTTATTAAATATTCTTTTTCCAGTAAAACGGTTGCAATTCCAGTTACATACTTTCCTTGATCAGAAAGCAGAATAGCTGGAATGAGTTGCTGCAAGAAAGACTCTTGGTTGCTGTCCTTCATCAGGCTCTTCACTGAACCACCCTGCTGCTGTGTCAGACTTGCTACTAGGGAGATTCCTGTATGCTGAAAAAAGCCTGGAGAATCACGTGGGGTGTGAGGGTGCTCTTCAGGCTCTTCAAGCAGAGGTGGCTCTTCAAGAGACCGGTGGTTTTACTGGCATTCTGAAGCAATCTTCCTCCTAACAAGTTGATTTTGCAGTTTATTGAGGTGACAGGAGACTGGAGATTTGGGGCATGTTCACTCGTAAATCGCGTTTCTTATTTCCTTCAAGGTATTGCGCAGCGATGCACGGCCATCAAGTACCACTTTTCTCAGCCCATCCGCTTGCGAAACATTCCTTTTAATTTAACCAAGACCATACAGCAAGATGAGTGGCACCTGCTTCGTAAGTATTTCCAGGAGAGGTTCAGAGAGGAAATTGTGAATGTCTGTGTCTGTTTTGAGATTAGATTTAAGAAGAATCACTGCTGGCTTCCTCGGCATGGCCGTAGCCGTCCTTCTCTGCGGCTGCATTGTGGCCACAGTCAGTTTCTTCTGGGAGGAGAGCTTGACCCAGCACGTGGCTGGACTCCTGTTCCTCATGACAGGTAGGCTGCATGCCTCAGGCCGTCTGTCCCAGTAATCATTCTGTTCTCTTTGTATTATTTATAGGGATATTTTGCACCATTTCCCTCTGTACTTATGCCGCCAGTATCTCGTATGATTTGAACCGGCTCCCAAAGCTAATTTATAGCCTGCCTGCTGATGTGGAACATGGTTACAGCTGGTCCATCTTTTGCGCCTGGTGCAGTTTAGGCTTTATTGTGGCAGCTGGAGGTCTCTGCATCGCTTATCCGTTTATTAGCCGGACCAAGATTGCACAGCTAAAGTCTGGCAGAGACTCCACGGTATGACTGTCCTCACTGGGCCTGTCCACAGTGCGAGCGACTCCTGAGGGGAACAGCGCGGAGTTCAGGAGTCCAAGCACAAAGCGGTCTTTTACATTCCAACCTGTTGCCTGCCAGCCCTTTCTGGATTACTGATAGAAAATCATGCAAAACCTCCCAACCTTTCTAAGGACAAGACTACTGTGGATTCAAGTGCTTTAATGACTATTTATGCGTTGACTGTGAGAATAGGGAGCAGTGCCATGGGACATTTCTAGGTGTAGAGAAAGAAGAAACTGCAATGGAAAAATTTGTATGATTTCCATTTATTTCAGAAAGTTTGTATGTAACAATTACCCGAGAGTCATTTCTACTTGCAAAAGGATTCGTAACAAAGCGAGTATAATTTTCTTGTCATTGTATCATGCTTGTTAAATTTTAATGCAGCATCTTCAGAACTTGTCCTGATGGTGTCTTATTGTGTCAGCACCAAATATTTGTGCATTATTTGTGGACGTTCCTTGTCACAGGAAGATTCTTCTTCTGTTGCCTTATTGTTTTTTTTTTTTTAAGTCTCTTCTCTGTCTTTGTACTGGAATCGAAATCATAAGATAAACAGATCAAACGTGCTTAAGAGCTAACTCGTGACACTATGCAGTATTGTTTGAAGACCTGTTGTTCAACCTCTGTCTCTTTATGTTAACTGGATTTCTGCATTAAATGACTGCCCCCTTGTTAATCTGGGTGTGTTTTCCTATGTCTTTTAGCTGT